GTGTGTTTGTGTGTGTTAAAACGAACACTAATTCCGCGCCCAGCTTCTCTCTCCGTCCACCTGCGGCCCAAGAACTTGTGTTCCCAGATGGTACCAGCGGGGCCCGGCTTATTCCCGAACACATGTGGGGACCTGAAAGGGGCGTCGGGGACTAACCCGCCCAAACCGTGGCAAACACTCTGGGAGGCCGACTTGGGCTTGGCCTGTGGCCCGACACACCGCCCCACTCCGCGCACACGCGTCTGTGCCACTTCAGTGGCTTGCAGGACCTCCGGCGAGGATGAGTCTCCAAACCATCTCAGCCTACTCAACGGCATCTGGGATGTCCCCCTGCCTCTAAGTCAGACCCCAAGAAAGATCTTTGAGGACTTGAGCTTCACGTTGAAAATCAGTGTGGAAAATGGGGGTGTCAGTGCGGCTGGGGGAGACAAAGGGGCCCAAAAGCTCCCTCCCGTCCGCTCCAGCCCACTTAGTTCACCCTCCCACGGGGCGAGGGGCGGGCCGGGGGGCTGAGGTGGGGATGGCCCTGGAAGGGGTCCCTCCCTTCCCACCTCCTACGGCCCACTCTTACTTACTTTCTTTCGGAGCCTCAGCTTGGCCGCCTTTAGCCCAGGCAGTGCGGAGGGGAAGCGGGGAGGAGAGAGGAGCCTGCGGGCTGCAGCAGCCGGGCAGTCCCGGAATCTCCGGACTGCGTCCCTGCCCCAAGCCCGCCGGGAACCCGGGCCGTGGACGCCCCCACCCGGGGGCCGCGGCGAGGCGGGCGCGCGGGGTTCAGCACCCTCGAGGCTGGTTCCGAAGGCTCGCGGCCCTCCCCCTCCGTCCGCCGCCGTCGCGGCTAGCCGCCCCTCCCCGCCGCAGCAGGGAGGCCGCCGGGGCCCGGGGGACGCGCTCGCGCGGGGGCCGCCCCCTCCCCTTCCCTCCACCCTGGGCGGGGGCGCGCGAGAAGCGGTGACGTCAAGGGGCGCGCTGTGGCAGCACCTCCCCGCGCGCTAGTTAAAAAGAAGAAGAAAAGAGGGAACGAAACATGAGAGGCTGTGTGAGAAGCTGCAGCCGCCGGCAGAGGAGACCTCAGCATCATCTAGAGCCCAGCGCTGGCCCTGCCTCCGCCTGCCCCGCCGCCGCCGTCGCCGTTTCTGTTCCTGCTACTGTCCCACCTAAACAACTCCCGTTACACGGACAAGTGAACATCTGTGGCTGTCCTCTCCTTTTCTTCCTCCTCTTCCAACTCCTTCTCCTCCTCCCACTTCCCAGCCGCAGCAGAAAGCCCCCAACCCAACTGACACTGGCACAACTGCAAACGGTGTCATCCGCACAACTTTATCTCGCTCCTCGGGCTCCCCTAAGGCATTGGACCCATCGCCGCGTCTTTTATTTTTTGCAAAGTTGCATCGCTGTACATATTTTTGTCCCCGCCACCTCCCTCTGTCTCTGGAGTGCCCTACAGCCCCGCAAACTCCTCCTGGAGCTGCGCCCTAGTGCCCCTGCTGGGCAGTGGCGTTCCCCCCCATCCTCCCGCGCCCAGCCCCTGCTGCTCTGGGCAGACGATGCTGAAGATGCTCTCCTTTAAGCTGCTGCTGCTGGCCGTGGCTCTGGGCTTCTTTGAAGGAGATGCTAAGTTTGGGGAAAGAAACGAAGGGAGCGGAGCAAGGAGGAGAAGGTGCCTGAATGGGAACCCCCCGAAGCGCCTGAAAAGGAGAGACAGGAGGATGATGTCCCAGCTGGAGCTGCTGAGTGGGGGAGAGATGCTGTGCGGTGGCTTCTACCCTCGGCTGTCCTGCTGCCTGCGGAGTGACAGCCCGGGGCTAGGGCGCCTGGAGAATAAGGTAGGCACTCACCGGCTTCACGGATGCGTACTAAAAAAGTTTGCTTCTGATTTATGGCTTTCAGATATTTTCTGTTACCAACAACACAGAATGTGGGAAGTTACTGGAGGAAATCAAATGTGCACTTTGCTCTCCACATTCTCAAAGCCTGTTCCACTCACCTGAGAGAGAAGTCTTGGAAAGAGACCTAGTACTTCCTCTGCTCTGCAAAGACTATTGCAAAGAATTCTTTTACACTTGCCGAGGCCATATTCCAGGTAAGAAAAAAAAATGCATAAGTAAAATAAACGCTTCTAATGAGTCTTTTTATATTTTTTAAAGGTTTCCTTCAAACAACTGCGGATGAGTTTTGCTTTTACTATGCAAGAAAAGATGGTGGGTTGTGCTTTCCAGATTTTCCAAGAAAACAAGTCAGAGGACCAGCATCTAACTACTTGGACCAGATGGAAGAATATGACAAAGTGGAAGAGATCAGCAGGTTCATAAAGATAAATGCTCTTTAATCTTTTTAAAAGCTTACCGGTTTTCTTTAATTTGTTTAGAAAGCACAAACACAACTGCTTCTGTATTCAGGAGGTTGTGAGTGGGCTGCGGCAGCCCGTTGGTGCCCTGCATAGTGGGGATGGCTCGCAACGTCTCTTCATTCTGGAAAAAGAAGGTTATGTGAAGATACTTACCCCTGAAGGAGAAATTTTCAAGGAGCCTTATTTGGACATTCACAAACTTGTTCAAAGTGGAATAAAGGTTGGCTTTTTAAATTTTATTTATTTTTGTGCTACAATTCTTTGTGTTTTTCATTTGACTGCAGGGAGGAGATGAAAGAGGACTGCTAAGCCTCGCATTCCATCCCAATTACAAGAAAAATGGAAAGTTGTATGTGTCCTATACCACCAACCAAGAACGGTGGGCTATCGGGCCTCATGACCACATTCTTAGGGTTGTGGAATACACAGTATCCAGGTATCACTAAAAGGCATCGAAGCATAGAAATTAGTCATGGTATTGTTTTCTTCCCACAATGTAGAAAAAATCCACACCAAGTTGATTTGAGAACAGCCAGAGTCTTTCTTGAAGTTGCAGAACTCCACAGAAAGCATCTGGGAGGACAACTGCTCTTTGGCCCTGACGGCTTTTTGTACATCATTCTTGGTGATGGGATGATTACACTGGATGATATGGAAGAAATGGATGGGTTAAGGTAAAAGGCTGATCACAGATGGGTTCCTCTCATAAAACACATACTCTGTCCCCCAATTTCTCAGTGATTTCACAGGCTCAGTGCTACGGCTGGATGTGGACACAGACATGTGCAACGTGCCTTATTCCATACCAAGGAGCAACCCACACTTCAACAGCACCAACCAGCCCCCCGAAGTGTTTGCTCATGGGCTCCACGATCCAGGCAGGTGAGAACACAAGTCTGTCTTCTCACTGGCTTGGAATTAATGTGTATCCCCTCTTGTTATGCAGATGTGCTGTGGATAGACATCCCACTGATATAAACATCAATTTAACGATACTGTGTTCAGACTCCAATGGAAAAAACAGATCATCAGCCAGAATTCTACAGATAATAAAGGGGAAAGATTATGGTATGTAGAGCATAATTTGCTGATTTTGCTTTTTCATTTGATCTAATGCTATGTTTCTTTCCAGAAAGTGAGCCATCACTTTTAGAATTCAAGCCATTCAGTAATGGTCCTTTGGTTGGTGGATTTGTATACCGGGGCTGCCAGTCAGAAAGATTGTATGGAAGCTACGTGTTTGGAGATCGTAATGGGTAGGTTTCCTGATACCACAACAGTATGATATCATTGTAGCTTTATGGTATGTTTCTGTTGTAGGAATTTCCTAACTCTCCAGCAAAGTCCTGTGACAAAGCAGTGGCAAGAAAAACCACTCTGTCTCGGCACTAGTGGGTCCTGTAGAGGCTACTTTTCCGGTCACATCTTGGGATTTGGAGAAGATGAACTAGGTACTGTACAATCTAGTTCTGTTAAGTTTCATAATTTGCTTATTGTTATTTCTTTCTTTAACAGGTGAAGTTTACATTTTATCAAGCAGTAAAAGTATGACCCAGACTCACAATGGAAAACTCTACAAAATTGTAGATCCCAAAAGGTGAGATTTCCTTTTATCCCATTAAGTCAAGTAATACACTTTCAACTATTGTGTTTTAATGTAGACCTTTAATGCCTGAGGAATGCAGAGCCACGGTACAACCTGCACAGACACTGACTTCAGAGTGCTCCAGGCTCTGTCGAAACGGCTACTGCACCCCCACGGGAAAGTGCTGCTGCAGTCCAGGCTGGGAGGGGGACTTCTGCAGAACTGGTTAGTATTTCTGTTTTCACCTGAAAAGGACTAGTGTGATGTTCTTGCTCTTTTTCTCTCCCAGCAAAATGTGAGCCAGCATGTCGTCATGGAGGTGTCTGTGTTAGACCGAACAAGTGCCTCTGTAAAAAAGGATATCTTGGTCCTCAATGTGAACAAGTGGACAGAAACATCCGCAGAGTGACCAGGGCAGGTATTCTTGATCAGATCATTGACATGACATCTTACTTGCTGGATCTAACAAGTTACATTGTATAGTTTCTGGGACTGTTTGAATATTCTATTCCAATGGGCATTTATTTTTTATCCTGTCATTAAAAAAAAAAGACTGTTATCCTGCTACACACTCCTGTGATTTCATTCTCTTTTATTAATTTAAAAATAATTTCCAGAAATGTGCAGATCCTCTGTGTGTATGTCAGCATGTTTGTTCACATATGCACATACACATACTCATAACCCCTATATGCGTTGTTGCATAACAGATGATTTTTTAAAATATATACTTCCTTATGCAAAGTAATTTACACAGAAATTCCATTGTAAATTGATAATGGATTTTTTATGTTACTAGAAGAGATTATTTGACTTCCCAGGAATTTTCTGTCTGTAATCACTAAAGTCAACTTTAATAGAGTTTTGAAACAGTACTGTGCAATCCGATGGATCTAATTAAAAAAAAGGCAATATTTTTATATTAAAGTACTATACTAGGAGAGAATGTTTCAGAACTCCCTGATGAATTTCTAAGTGAGCAACTTGATATAAAATTGTAATCTTCATTTTTGTCAGTGTATCCAGTTACAGAATGCTACACACTTACCTTTTTATTGGCTGAGAAATCTGGTTATTTCATCTTAATCTCAAGATTGTTTTCAAGTGTTTTATAATTAAATCATAATAGCATATTTTAAAATCAATCTTCCTAAAAGGTCTGCTTTTATTGTATATTTTATTTAACAATAGGCACTGGGTTTGTGTTACATATTTATATATTTTATTTTATTTTTATAATATAGACATCACCTAGATGAAACACCTTTACCCTGTCCTGTAAAACACTAAAGTTACATTTTTCACCAACTTAATTGGAAAGAAGGGGAGTGAGAAAGCAAACAGTCTTTAATGTGCTGTGGATCTAATCTAGCAAGGTATCCTTGTGCCAACATGTAATCATTAACGACGGATGAAAAAGCAAGAAAACAGCCAATCCTTATAAAATTCCAGCATTAAACATTTGTAAAGTGCTTTTCACCATAGCAAGACTGTCAGAGTCTATGTTATTAGAATGTTGCAGATTTCCACTGAATCGAACCTCACTGGAGAAGAGCTCACTTGTTTTTAAAAATCTTGGCTATGTAAGCTGTCACCTGTACAAATTTTTAACATAATAATTCTTGCCAAATATGACTTTAAATGTACGTGTTCCTTCAGAACTCAATGAAAATACTCTTTGGCTAATGTATCAATAAATTTTCTGTAAATGTTCTGTTCAGGGTTTTACAGAGATGACATGTTCTGACTTAAAACTGCAAAAAGTCTAGTAGATATTTTTCTTCATGGTTTTCAAAGCCAGCTCTCCACGTTTGGATTTTAACAAAATATAAGGCCTCTTTGCACTAGTGAAAAAACACGTCTACTCATGACAAGTGCACACCCACTATGGCTGTCCTTCTTCTGTAAACATCCATTCCTCTAGAATCTAAATTGTAGAGCAGTATAGATTATGCAGCGCCAGCTGACTTTCTAAACCTTCTCCTTACCTTTAGGAATACAAGCCTCAATTTAAAAAATATATTGTAGCTAGTATTTCTCTATTGTTTTAAGGTGAGAGATTTGCAATTAAAGCCCAGTAAGCATTTATATAGAAGCCACAATGTAGAAAGATTGGTTAAGTACACTGCTCTTGTCTTCCATATATGATTACTTAAGTTTCAAGTGACCTCATGCCAAATGGAAATGGGTTGAGAAATCTTGGTTCAGTGCTTAGTGAACAATAGCCTGCATTAAAAAGTGCATGCATAATTTTGCACAATTTAGATTCAATTGACAGTCTATTCAAAGAAGTCTCAGGATTAAATGAGCATGGAGACCAAATTGCCCTCTTACCCCAGAAAAGGGGTGGTCCCTTCTAGTCACACTAACACTTCATTGGCCCAACAGTGTGACAAATCTTGCAATGAACCATGCAGTAGCCTGCATCTGTAGGTTAATAGCAATCTTTTGTCTCCATTGCTTTCTCTTCATAGCCCTTTTACTGAATTCCATCACAGAAAGTTTTACAATTAAAAAAAAATGTCCTGACAACCATTTTTGTAAATGGACCTTACCATCTAATTGTCCCTTATTCAACGTGGGTGACATTAACAAAATGTGAACTTCTTGTGAGGGAGCCAGCTGTCTAAATCTGTCAAATCGTGCAGTTTTATTACACATTCTCCAATTCTTCCTAGTTTCCCTGAAAACAATAAGGATACTGCTATATATTCAGTAAAATCTAAAAAAATCAAGCATTACTTCTTACATCTTTAAACTTTCCATCTCCTCCCCAAAATAAAAGGTGTTCTATTGCCATTAGTTCTACTGTTTTAAAATATCTATATTAAGTTGACCAGGCCCAGATTTTTTATACAGCTTTTTCCCAAGTGAAAGATTTTCAAGTGACTTAGAAAAACATATGTGCCCCAGGTGTCATTGCCTTTTCTTTTGTGAGTCATTAGAATGAAAGGCCAAGTTCTTCTCAAGAGAAGATAGCAAGATCCACGGATATTAAGCCAAGCAAAGAAAGTAAAATCATTGGAGTCATTTCTTTCTGTTCTTAGGAGAAAAGTAGATAGCACTGGCTAATTGATGGCAACATATTTTAAATTAAGTGGTCAATTCAAAAATTCTCTTTGACCTTTTCTTTCAAGTAGATTTTTTTAAATGCATGACTGGAGAATTATCTTCAATGATTCATGATGAGAGGCAGGTAGGAATTGGTTAAGAAGTATGAGCAGGAAAAAATTATTGTTTAATCACATGAAAGGCAACATCTGTTCAGTTCATAAAGCACACAGTCTCGAATGGAAGAAAAAAAGGTCCTTCGTAAGAATACTGATGCATAAGATAAAGACGAAATAATGAAAAAGAAAAATGTATATTATTATTCCCTTGTCCATTCTCAAGTTTAAGCTGCGGTTGTCAGTTGAATGTGAAATGATGTTATAGTTGTTTTAAATGGTTGGAAATAACCTTTCTACTACTGTTTCTGCCACACTGTTGTCCTGGTTCATAGAACCTTGTTTTCTTGACAGTTATTTAAGGTAATAAAAGGAACACAATTTGGCAGATCTTTAAGTGAAAGAGAGAAAAAATTTAAGAAATTGAGTGATGGCTAAAAGTAAGTGCTTCCATCCATAACTTTTCTTCTTGGATTTTTTTCAATGTAATTATTGTAAAATATATTTTTTTATTTTATCATGAAGAATACTCGGAAGGTTTCTCAGATTAATGAGTATCTCATAAAGAGTAGAGAAACCAACACATACAATATATACACACAACCTAAATAGAAAACTATTTTCTTTGTCATTTGCATGCCCCAGAGAAGTTACTTCTTCCCTATTTATTTCTTTGAAAATAATTACAAAATAGTATACTAACAATTTTAATCCATTTGCTGTTTTTTTTTTTTTTTTGGTTTCTTTTTTTTTTTTTTTGAGACGGAGCCTTGCTATGTTGCCCAGGCTGCAGAGCAGCACAATCTCAGCTCACTACAACCTCCGCCTCCCGGGTTCAAGCAATTCTCCTGCCTCAGCCTCCCAAGTAGCTGGGATTACAGGTGCCCGCCACCACACCCGGCTAATTTTTTTGTGTTTTTAGTAGAGACAGGGTTTCACCATGTTGGCCAGGCTGATTTCAAACTCCAGACTTCAAGTGATCCAGCCCCCCAGGCCTCCCAAAGTGCTAGGATTACAGGCGTGAGCCACCATGCCCAGCTTCCATTTGCTTTTGATATTGTTTTTATCTCTGAGTTACAAACTATACAAGCTTACCAGGTATAAGGTTAGATGCTACATCTAGGAGCATTCAAGATATACATTAATTTAAACTTTTATTAGTCTAACTTTCTGTTAAGTCTCTTAGCTTTGAAACATAAAAGAGAAATCAAGCCCAAATTTTTAGAGGAAGGCTAAGGTATACTATTGGCAGTTGTAGTTTTAATTGTAATTGACTGATTAACCAAGTAATTTATAAAATGTTACCTATACTGTCAGTGTTCACCTCCTCTCCCTCCCTCCTTCTCTCTCTCTCTCCCCCTCTCGCTCTCTCGGCTAATATATATGTGTATGTGTATATATATATGTATGTATATATATACACACACACACACACATACATACATACATACATATATTCTTTTTCCTTTTAACCACTTCCCTCTCCTACATTTTCTATTGGTTTTGCCTAAATAGACATGTTCTCAATACACCCATGTTGAAGGTATCCTGGGCTAGATTGCTGTTGATTTTGCTGGTTATGATCTTTTCTTTGTTTTTCTGAAAAATAGCCTCTCTTGATTCCACATTTTCTCAAATTCTATATAACAAATAATAGTGGATAGTAAACAAATGACATACTAGGCTGATCTATTACAATCATTGAAAGAAATAAGGAAGAGCAGAAATCACTAACAGTCCAGAGGCTCCAATTCAGCTGCTCTAGCATAGATACAGGAAAGACATGGAGAATAACACTGGGGTTAGCTAACAGCAGGGAAAGTTAGTAGCTATTTCCTAGCCAAGGAACAACCTTCTCTATGGAATAATTTTAAGAAAATTATTCCAAATCTGTGAGGAAAAAATAAGAAGCAGTTCCTCAATGGAGACTTTATAAATCTTAATTTCCTCACCCCTGGGATGAGATTTGAAGTTGCAGAGGACTCAGACCAAAGTCCCATGGCAGAAAATGTACATATTTTTAAACTACTCCCAGGAAGTAAACTAGTACTGTGAATGCTGGCAATACCATCAGAAAGTTTATCTTTAAAATACCTAAAAATAAATATATATTTGCTATCTTATCCTCTTTTTGTCACACAAACATAAATTGGTCATATATATATTTATATATATGGTTATATATATTTGGTTATATATATATCTTTATATATATATCTTATATATATATCTTTTTATATATATCTTATATATATATCTTTTTATATATATCTTATATATATATCTTTATATATATCTTATATATATATCTTATACATATAAGATATATGTATATATATATACATTATATATATATAATATATATATATTATATATATATAATATATATCTTATATATATATATATCTTAATACATATATATAACCATGGAACCTGCCAAACACTAATCCTAGCCAACTTCAATCCTTCTTTCTCTTAACTATCTTCTCTGAATAAGTTCTGGACTTCACCTTAAAATAAGTTTTTAGGAGAGTAATATATATTCATGGGATTGTGAGGGAGCATTGTAGAGCTGTTTTCTTCTCAGTCATAGTGGTGGTTTTCCTAGCTGCTATGGAAAGGTTTGTTCACTTATGAGATTAGGACTTTTCTTAAATTCCTCATTAAATATGAACCTAAGGCATACCCATCATTTACCTTGATTCCCATATAATTTGTATAAGTCATATATAAGTCCATTGACAAAATAAAAAAATAAATAATTGGATTCCTTGTATCAACAGAAAGCCTTGTGCTTAAAACCTGTTATTCTTCTTTGAGCCAGACTAAACAGTAACATTTACAAAATGGTATCAGCTCAACATTAAATCTAAGGTTACTTCTCACATACATCATAAAGTCAGCCATCATCTTTCATTTAGGATTTCTTGGGGTTTTCTTTTTGCATATATAGATTATGTATTACTTAAATCCAAAATACATGTGTGTATATATATACATATATATGTAACTTAATATAAATGTTTGATGAGTTATCTCAATTGACTATAATCTTCTAAGTCAAAAAGAAAACATTTAAGTACATAATATAAAAAGAACTGAACATTAACAGTAATGGGAAATTCATAATGGCTAAATATGAAATAAGCTTTGTCTTTGCAGTTACAAACTAATTCTTGTACATTTTCCTTTTCACTAAAAAAATAACTAATTGATAGTTTCCATTCACATGAACAAGTTATAATCAGGTTTGGGATAGTATGCCCAAAACCTATGTTTCTTTACTTTATATTCTTAAAATCTGAGACATGATTTTTCTGGAACAAATTAAGATTTCATGTACAATAGAGTCCCTTTCCTAATACTGTTATGAAGAAACCAAGTTGACTACCTTATGAGAGATCAGATATTTCCCTTATCTCATTATATTCACAGCATATGTTTGGACATGCGTTTCACCAAGAACCATGTAGTAATAAGATAAATGGTAACTGAGGTACTATGGAATTTTTAGAACTTGATTCCCCAGGACATGCTACAGTAAACTAAACTATTTATTCAAAAGTAACCCAACTAATTAAAGTGAAAAAAAATTGTTGAATCACAATGAACAAACATAAAACAATACTTAAATGAGAATTCTGTGTCTTTTTTGGTTTTATCTGTGATTTATTTTGTCCAGTATTAAGGAATGGTTATCTTTATCATTCTTCTAACATGTTTTGGTTTCTCTAATGGTTCATTTTCCTTTAGCTTGTGAAAATTAGGGCAGTTTGTCCAGAGCCTTACTCGCAGGAGACACCAGACCCAACCCATGCTTAGATTTCTGTTAATAAAAGGGAGAAGGGTATTTGAATAGGTAGTAAAGGCAGGTACAAGTTTAAGGGAGCAGGGCTATCATATGTACTAGGTGAGATTTCTATAAATGTCTGAAAAGTTACATGCATAGTCATTGGCTCAGGTAATTTCTCTGAATTTGAACTTATTTGATTTATTTAACCAAGTTATTATAATATGCAGTTCTCTTTAATCAATCTTCTATTATTCAATCATCTATCCATTTATTAATTCAACAAATATTTATTAAAGTGCCTACCATGATTATGTGCTGTAGAAAAGACAAGGACATTTACTAGGGGGGGATTGTGGGCCCAATCGGCATCATAAGCATGTCTGAAGCAAAAGACAATAATCACATCCAACGGCACCAGTTCAGCTCAACTTTAGAATTCAGCAGTAACAGTACAGATGGCCTAAAGTACATCTGTGTGTATCTGTACGTGTGCACACACCCATGTATATATATTTATCTATCTGTACAAACACTACATATGTATACACACTATCTATGTAAAATATAATATATGTATAATGCATATAAATTCTAACAAGTGTATTTGTGTTATCTTTAAAATAGAACAATTGTATCTTGAAGTGGTAAATGCAGAGAATTGGTTTTATTGTTGATCTGTGGATTTAATGATTTCTAGGTGAAAAGGACGTTTAAGTGTACAATTTCTTTTCTTAATTTAATATATTTATGTAAATGCATGCCTGAAATTTGGTTAGATTGGCTGTGTTTTGTGTCTTTTAACATGATCAAATGATTAAACTTTATCTTATGACTTGATGTACATGTGCTATTTTAAAATTCTTTTTTAT